ATAACAACTGTTTTCAAAGTAAATACACTGTAAAAGCTCCTAAATAAAATAGACATTCCTTAATACCTGGGAATGTGGTACCTACAATCCATTCTTTAGCTACAGTGAGTTCTTCAGCTTTTTGGGCTGATAAATAATGTTCCCACAGATATTTCTGGAATGAGTATTGGCTCCAACACTTACTAGGTACATGACCTTGGGTAAGTCACTTATCTGGTTCCTTATGTGTGAAATGAGAAATAAACAATATCCACATCCTAAGAATGTTATGAAGATTAGATTAATGCATGTATTTTTTAATATGATGCTTGGAACATAGTTACAACTTAATGATACTGGCTATCATGAAGATTACAGTGAAATTTACCTTGGTCTGGAAAGATACAACCATAGAAATCAATGAACATATCTCTAAGACAAAAACCACTGGATGATGGAAACCTACTAAAATGCATTCTTGTACCTCCAAAAAGGGGACAGGAAAATTCTTCTTTTACTGAGAAATCCTGACTTTTAAACTATCCCTGTAGTATTATCCTCAACTTGTTTTGCCCAGGAAGCTTAGCAGTGGCAAAGAATACTAACAACTTGAGATGCTCGCTTTACTTCAACTGCTAGCAAGTAATAACCCTCAGAGCATGCAGAGCACAACAGCTGCTTTGAGCTATCAAAACAGCAACTAGCAAAAGCGTCATTGAATTATAACGATAATTGGAGACTTTGAAGTTAGGGTCATTAAATTCATATTTGAACCATAAATAGCAAAATATAATGGGTCTACACTAAATAAGGAAAATAGACTTTTATGTGTACCTGAGCATCTAAACAATGTCTACAAAACTTACTAATCTGCTGGTGTTATTTCAGGAAGAATAAGTGAAAACAAGGAAATGACCTTGTGTCCTGGGGGTCATCAGCTCCCAGCCAGCGTATATAAAGGGCCCAGAGGGGGAGGAGGACATTCACACCTGAGAACATCCAGCTCCTCTCCACAGCCCAACCCACACCAGCCTCAGACACCACCATGACCGGCTCCTGCTGCGGCTCCACCTTCTCCTCCCTGAGCTACGGGGGAGGCTGCTGCCAGCCCTGCTGCTGCCGCGACCCCTGCTGCTGCCGCCCCGTGACCTGCCAGACCACCGTGTGCCGCCCCGTGACCTGCGTGCCCCGCTGCACGCGCCCCATCTGCGAGCCCTGCCGCCGCCCGGTGTGCTGCGACCCCTGCTCCCTGCAGGAAGGCTGCTGCCGCCCCATCACCTGCTGCCCCTCGTCGTGCACGGCTGTGGTGTGCAGGCCCTGCTGCTGGGCCACCACCTGCTGCCAGCCTGTGTCTGTGCAGTCCCCCTGCTGCCGGCCCCCCTGCGGCCAGCCGACCCCTTGCAGCACCACCTGCAGGACCTCCTCCTGCTGAGCCACCACCTGCTGCCAGCCTGTGTCTGTGCAGTCCCCCTGCGGCCAGCCGACCCCTTGCAGCACCACCTGCAGGACCTCCTCCTGCTGAGCCACCACCTGCTGCCAGCCTGTGTCTGTGCAGTCCCCCTGCGGCCAGCCGACCCCTTGCAGCACCACCTGCAGGACCTCCTCCTGCTGAGCAGCCCGTTATCACGAAGGGCCCCTCAGAAGATGGCCAGGTCCATCCCGCTGCCCCTCAGGGCTTCACCGCAGAGCAATACACGTTTCCTTGAGAAGCCCATTTCTCATCTCTTCATACTAGCTCACACTATGCATTGAAGACACCTTTTCAGACCAACCACAGATGAGAAATACTTTTCCTAGGACTCCAGTCTAACTCCTATATCATGTTGTCTGCTTTCTAATAAACTCAATACTCCTACCATAGAAATCATGGTCTTTGTGATATTTTCTTCTGGGAGA